CCATCTCAAAAAACAAAAACAAACAAACAAAAAGAAAAACACCAAACAAATTCCAATTGCAGGACATTCTACAAAACACCTGACCATTATTACTTAAACTGTCAAGGTCATCAAAAACATGGAAAGTCTGAGAAACTGTCACAGTCAGGAGGCACCAGAGGAGATGCAACAGCTAAGTGTAACGTGGCATCCTGGATGGGGTCCGGAACAGAAATAAGATATTAGGTTAAAACAACTAGTAAATCTGAATAAAATGTGGATTTTAGTTAATAATAATGTATCAATATTGGTCATTATTTGTGACAAATGTACCATACTAATGTAAGATGTTAATAATAGGGGAATGTGAATGCAGTGGCTCACACCTGTAATCCCAGCACTTTGGGAGGCCAAGCCGAGCCCAAGAGTTCAAGACCAGTCTGGGCAACATGGTGAAACCCCATCTCTACAAAACATACAAAAATTAGCCAGGCATGGTAGTGCACGCCTGTGTCTCAGCTACTTGGAAGGCTGAGGTGGAAGAATCCCTTGAGCCTGGGAGGTTGAGACTGCAGTGAGGTGTGATCCTGCCACTGCCCACCAGCCTGGGTGACAGAGTGAAGACCCTGTCTCAAAAACATGATAATGATAATAATAATAATAAAATAGGAGAATGTGGATGTGAGGTATATGGGAACTCTCTGTACTGTCTTCTCAACTTTTCTAAACTCTAAAACTGTTCTAAAATAAATGTATTTTTAAAAAATTAGCCAAATGCATTTCTTCTAAAACCTTTTTATTAAAACTAATTACTGCTCTCTTTAAAAACAAAAACAAAATAAAACAGAGCCCTGTGAGTCTTCAATTTCCGAGTTGAGTGACCTTTCACAGGGTCGCAGAATCAGCCCCAGCTCTCCCCCAGTCCTTTCACTGACTCCTCTCTGTGGCAGAGCTGAAATTTGTTTAGGGAAGTGGGACTACAACTCCCAGAGTGCACCTGTGCGGTTGTCAGGAGCAACCAAGGAAGCCAACTAACAGCCTTGCTAGAGTCTGAGGACTATCCAGGGCCTGACTGCCAGCTAGCCAGCCATGGGCCAGGATTATTACTCTGTGCTCGGGATCACTCGCAATTCAGAGGATGCCCAGATCAAGCAGGCGTAAGTTGGGGTGGGAGCCAGGCCTTAGGGGTAACTTTCCATCACTGTTTAACCCTCACAACAGCCCTGAGAATTAAGTGCCATTATTATCCCACAAGTGCACTAGTAAATGGTGGAGCCAGTGTTCAGATATCAGGCCTCCCAGAGTTGCCAGTCATGGGCCTATTCCTGGGCCAGGTCCTGTAGGGGATCAGTGGCATAAGTGGAGAGTCTGCGGTGTTGGAGAAAAAAGACACAAACTCATGAAAGGATCTGAGAACAATTCAGGACAGTGTATGATGTCACCCACTCTTCGGAGCATCTCATTGACCAGAAGGACCCATCCAGGGAAAGGTAATCAGGAGGAAGGGCAGTGGGCGTGCAGAGATAAGACTTGTATTAATTCTCCCTCTTCCAGGTACCGCAGACTCGCCCTTAAGCACCACCCGTTGAAGTCAAATGAGCCGTCTTCAGCAGAGATTTTCAGGCAAATAGCAGAGGCCTACGACGTGCTGAGTGACCGTGAGTAGGTGTGGGGCTGAGCACCCCGCTTGATAACGAGGAAGCATCCTTCTTCCCTGCCTAGAATCTAGACACACAGAGAAGACAGAATACGGACCCGCCTTTCTCAGTAGAAGCAAGCTGAGGTGGAGGACGTGGGGTGTGGAGCCCAGGATTACACTGACTCGCTCATCCTGGCAGGCAGTGTGGGAGCTGGGGCACATTCCCCACGCATCCCTATGCCCTGCGGGGACGGGACCTTCCCCGGGAGAAACAGAGTAAGGGGCTTGCAGCTACGGGGAAGAAAGCTGGCCAGGAGTAATTAGGAAATCTGTCTCCTAGGGAAACCAGCAGAGTGAAGAAAGTGTGATCCCCGCCCCGGCACCCAGGGCCGTCCTGCGGGGCTTTCCCTGGGGGATTGTCCTGGAGACTAATCCTGGTTCCTGCGGAAGTGCAGCTAGAAGATCACTAAGGTTTCTACAGCCCCGAGTTTTCAGGACTTCAGGGACACCTCCTTAAGGTGATGCCCATCCACAGCCATGAAGAGAGGCATCTACGACAAGTTTGGAGAAGAGGGCCTGAAGGGTGGGATTCCTTTGGAGTTTGGATCCCAGACCCCATGGACAACTGGTTACGTCTTCCATGGCAAACCTGAAAAGGTGTTCCACGAGTTCTTTGGTGGAAACAACCCCTTCAGTGGTAAGAGGTCTTCCTCCCCCACCTTGCCTTATATTTCTCTTACTCCTCTCCCTACCTCCTGCAGAGTTTTTTGATGCAGAAGGAAGTGAGGTAGATTTGAACTTTGGGGGGCTCCAGGGCCGAGGGGTCAAGAAGCAGGACCCCCAAGTCGAACGGGATCTCTACCTGTCCCTGGAGGACTTATTCTTTGGCTGCACCAAAAAAATTAAGATCTCCAGAAGGGTGAGTACTCAGCTTGCTCCTCCCGGGAGCCACAGACCTCCCCACACCTGATATGTTGCTATAGGTGCTGAACGAGGATGGGTACTCCTCCACCATCAAGGACAAGATCCTGACCATTGATGTGAAGCCCGGTTGGAGGCAGGGCACACGCATCACCTTTGAGAAGGAAGGGGACCAGGTGAGGGGGGAAGAAGCTGACTCAGGTCAGTCGTCCTTGTCACCTTTTGGCGTCCCCTGCCCAGGGCCCCAACATCATCCCAGCAGACATCATTTTCATCGTAAAGGAGAAGCTACACCCTCGCTTCCGCAGGGAGAATGACAACCTCTTCTTCGTGAACCCCATCCCTCTTGGCAAGGTGAGTGGGCAAAGTGCAGGAGCAGCGGGGAGTCAGCCCCACCTTTGGCCCTGACCCTCCCTAGGCTCTCACCTGCTGCACTGTGGAGGTGAGGACCCTAGATGACCGTCTGCTCAACATCCCCATCAATGACATCATCCAGTGAGTCCATCTGCCTTGGGCCCCAGTAGCCACCTCTATGCTCCTTTCTTTCATCCTATTTCAGCCCCAAATACTTCAAGAAGGTGCCAGGGGAGGGGATGCCATTGCCGGAGGACCCCACTAAGAAAGGGGATCTCTTCATCTTCTTCGACATCCAGTTCCCCACCCGCCTCACACCCCAGAAGAAGCAGATGCTGCGCCAGGCATTGCTGACATGACTGTGGTGGGCTGGAGCAGGGGTGAGAGGAGGCTAGCCGGGCCTCACCCCACCCCTACCCGCCACAGCCTCAGGGTGTGCAGGGGAGCCTGCTGCACAGATATGATACAAGGGTGGGATGGCGCAGGGCTTAAACTGACATAATAAAGATCTATTTCCTGTCCTCCAGCTACACCCACGAGAGTACATTGGAGAGGAGC